TCACCGCAACCTCCGCCTCCCGGGTTCAAGCGATTCTCCTGCCTCAGCCTCCCGAGTAGCTGGGATTACAGCCATGTGCCACCACGCCCGGCTAATTTTGTATTTTTAGTACAGACGCGGTTTCTCCATGTTGGTCAGGCTGGTCTCGAACTCCGGACCTCAGGTGACCCGCCCACCTCGGCCTCCCAAAGTGCTGGGATTACAGGCGTGGGCCACCGCGCCCGGCCCAGCTCCCATTTCTCGTCCTCCCCAGGGGAAGTGTCTGAGGCCGCAAAGAGGAGATGGAACGGGGGGGATCCTCGTAGACACCCACGCGGACCCTCCGCCAGGCCGCGGCCCCTGCAGCCACGGTTGGACTCAGTCCCCGGGGAGTCCAGCTTTGAGGTCCCGGGCGCCTCCAGCTAGAGCCGCTTGGCTCAGTCATCCTTGGGTGTTTTTCCCGGAAGAGCTTCAGTGAGAAGAGGAGAGAAGCTTACAGGGGCCGACAGAACCCCGAAGCGTTACCCCCGGATTTGGACTAAACTGCTCCGTGATCTTCGTCACGTGAGTTTAAGGCACGATCGCGCCACTGTGCCCCAGCCTGGGCGACAGAGCGAGACCTGGCCTCAAAAAAGGAAAATCAATCAATCAGTCAATCAATCAATCAATCATCAATCAATCAATCCATCAATCCCGGCGCAGGGCGACCCCGCGGGTCCGCAGTGGCACCAGCCACGCCGCCCTCAGCCCCCACGTCTTCCCCCGGCCCGGCAGGAGGGTGTCCGGGGCCCCGCGCTCGGGTGCAGGGAGCGGGGCCGACAGGGGAGCGGGGCGGGCGGGGTCCGGGGCCGGGATCGGGGCGGGCGGCGAAGGCTCGAGTCCAGGCCCCGCAGCTCCCGCCCTCCCCCGGCGGCTCCGCGGCCCGAGCTGGCTGTGGGATGCCCGGGGCGGGTTCTCATCCCCGGGGCGCCCGCCCCCGCCGCGAGGAGCCGCCGACGTCAGGGAGGCGAAACCCAGGAGGGGAAGAAAAGAGGAAGAAGACGGGGAGGAGGCGCGAGGGCGGAAGGGGACACTTGACTTTCCCTCTGGTCTCTTCGGGGGCCGCGGGGAAGGGTCGGCGCGGACGGAGCTCGGGGCATGTGGGACCCCCGCGCGTTCGAGCGGCGCTGGCGGGCCGAGTTCCCCGGGGCGGAGGCGCCGGTCCCGAGGCTGGAGTCGGTGCGGGACGCGGAGCGGGAGCTGGAGCGCCGCAGACTCAACCTGGAGCGGCTGCAACAGGTGCTGGCGGAGGAGCAGCTCAAAGCCTCGCTCCCGCAGGCCGCGCTGGCCCGGGGCGGCGGCGGAGACTCCGGGGAGCCCGGGCGCCCCGACCCCGAGGCCGAGTCTCCCCGCGGGGACCCCGGGCGCCCCGACCCCGAGGCCGAGTCTCCCCGCGGGGACCTGCCCGCCGGGCCCGGGGCGGCCGGAGAAGCCGGCGGGGGAAGGAGCTGGGCCGACGCCGTCCACCGGCAGCTCCTGCAGCCCCAGCTGCGGTTCCGGGCCCGGGAGGACGACGCGCCCCTCGGGGACCCCCAGGCGGCTCCCGGCACGGACGAGGGGGGCGACGGCGGCGACCACGACTTCGAGATGGTGGATTTCAACGAGAAGTTCATCCTCAGCCACTGGCTGGTGGCCCCTTGCCGGTTCGGGACCCGCGAGCGGGCGCGCAGCCCCCGCCGCTGGATGCACCTGATCCCCGGGGGGCGGCGGCCGCAGCGGGGGACCCGCGACCTGGAGCAGCGGGAGGCCGAGGCCAAGGGCCGCCCGGGCTCGCCCCTCGCCGCGGAGGAGACCCCCGGGCGCGAGCACCTGCCCCCGTGGCGGCGCCGCAGGTTCCTGCGGGTGCCCGAGCGGGACTCGCCCGGCCACAGCTCGCCGGAGAGAGACAGCGACGGCAGCCGGCACAGCTCCGACCGCGAGGACGACTTCTCCGCAGGTGGGCGCCCCCCCCAGACCCCGCTCGACCCCTTCTCAGTGGCCTTTCTTGTTCCTTGTCTCAGACTTCAGCTACGGGACGGACGAGTACGACGGAGAGGGGAATGAGGAGCAGAAGGGGCCCCCGGAGGGCTCAGAGACCATGCCGTACATCGATGAGTCGCCCACCATGTCCCCGCAGCTCAGCGCCCGCAGCCAGGGCGGGGGGGATGGCGTCTCCCCGACTCCACCTGAGGGACTGGCTCCTGGGGTAGGTACACCGGCTTTTCTTTCTGGGTTTGGTGAGCTGTTGGCTGTGCTTTGCGTTTGTGCAGGTGGAAGCAGGGAAAGGCCTGGAGATGAGGAAGCTGGTTCTCTCGGGGTTCTTGGCCAGCGAAGAGATCTACATTAACCAGCTGGAAGCCCTGTTGCTGGTGAGTACAGTCCCTGCTCTGGGGCCTTCCGGACCTCTGCTCTTTCTTCCTCTGTTTCTCCCAGCCCATGAAACCCCTGAAGGCCACCGCCACCACCTCCCAGCCCGTGCTCACCATCCAGCAGATCGAGACCATCTTCTACAAGATCCAGGACATCTATGAGATCCACAAGGAGTTCTATGACAACCTGTGCCCCAAGGTGCAACAGTGGGACAGCCAGGTCACCATGGGCCACCTCTTCCAGAAGCTGGTGAGTCTGCCAGGGATGGAGGGTCCTCACGCCTCTCCCTCTGTTCCCTGACTCCTCCCTGCAGGCCAGCCAGCTCGGTGTGTACAAAGCGTTTGTCGATAACTATAAAGTCGCTCTGGAGACAGCTGAGAAGTGCAGCCAGTCCAACAACCAGTTCCAGAAGATCTCAGAGGTAGGCCGCTCCCCACATAGCCACCCTGAGGGACAGGCCATGACTCCTCTCCTCCCTTTGGCAGGAACTCAAAGTGAAAGGTCCCAAGGACTCCAAGGACAGCCACACGTCTGTCACCATGGAAGGTACCTCGGGGAGCGGGCTGGATTACAGGCACCTCTTCCTCCTTCTCCCTGTCTCCCCCGACAGCTCTGCTCTACAAGCCCATTGACCGGGTCACTCGGAGCACCCTAGTCCTACACGTGAGTGTCAAGCCTCCGAATGGCCAGAGAGGCTCCCCTCAACTCACCGCCTCACCCTTCCCAGGACCTGCTGAAGCACACACCTGTGGACCACCCCGACTACCCGCTGCTGCAGGATGCCCTCCGCATCTCCCAGAACTTCCTGTCCAGCATCAACGAGGACATCGACCCCCGCCGGACTGCAGTGACAACGCCCAAGGGGGAGGTGAGCTCAGAGCCCGGCACGGCCCCTCACCCGAGCAGGCTGGGGGGTCTGCCATCTCCCTCAGACGCGACAGCTGGTGAAGGACGGCTTCCTGGTGGAAGTGTCAGAGAGCTCCCGGAAGCTGCGGCACGTCTTCCTCTTTACAGATGTCCTACTGTGTGCCAAGCTGAAGAAGACCTCTGCAGGGTGAGTGTGTGAGTCCAGGGGCACGGGGCGGGCTGGCTCATGGCTCCCTCTGGCTCGTTTGCAGGAAGCACCAGCAGTATGACTGTAAGTGGTACATCCCCCTGGCCGACCTGGTGTTTCCATCCCCCGAGGAGTCTGAGGCCAGCCCCCAGGTGCACCCCTTCCCAGACCATGAGCTGGAGGACATGAAGATGAAGATCTCTGCCCTCAAGAGTGAAATCCAGAAGGAGGTGAGCAGAGCTTGGTATCTGAGCCTGGGGCCAGGGGAACCCTCTGTGTCCCCATCTCCTGCAGAAAGCCAACAAAGGCCAGAGCCGGGCCATCGAGCGCCTGAAGAAGAAGATGTTTGAGAATGAGTTCCTGCTGCTGCTCAACTCCCCCACAATCCCGTTCAGGATCCACAATCGGAATGGAAAGGTCAGGATGGGTGGGGGTGGGACCAAGACAGCTCACCCACTTTATGCTTATCTCCTCTCTTCAGAGTTACCTGTTCCTACTGTCCTCGGACTACGAGAGGTCAGAGTGGAGAGAAGCAATTCAGAAACTACAGAAGAAGGGTAAATTCCTGCCTCTTCCACGCTCCCCAATGCACGCTCCCTTCTCTCTCGGCTCTCCCTCCAGATCTCCAGGCCTTTGTCCTGAGCTCAGTGGAGCTCCAGGTGCTCACAGGATCCTGTTTCAAGCTTAGGACTGTACACAACATTCCTGTCACCAGCAATAAAGACGGTAAGCTCGGGAACCAGAGGTGGCCCAACCGGCCCTCTGCCCTGGGGGCTTTTCTCTCTTGCAGACGATGAGTCTCCAGGACTCTATGGCTTCCTTCATGTCATCGTCCACTCTGCCAAGGGATTTAAGCAATCAGCCAGTAAGTGCCCTGGCCAGGACGAGGTTGGGTGGACTCAGTATCTCCGTCTGTCCTTCCCCCACAGACCTGTACTGTACCCTGGAGGTGGATTCCTTCGGCTATTTTGTCAGCAAAGCCAAAACCAGGGTGTTCCGGGACACAGCGGAGCCCAAGTGGGATGAGGTGAGTGGCAGGGGCTGGCATCTCTGTGGGGAGGTTCAGGGCCCTTTGTCCCATCTTTCCCCAGGAGTTTGAGATCGAGCTGGAGGGCTCCCAGTCCCTGAGGATCCTGTGCTATGAGAAGTGCTATGACAAGACCAAGGTCAACAAGGACAACAATGAGATCGTGGACAAGATCATGGGCAAAGGACAGATCCAGGTGAGGCCAGGGCGCCGGGGCGAGGCTGAGGGGCACCTCTCTCACCCACATTCTCTCTCTGCAGCTGGACCCACAAACCGTGGAGACCAAGAACTGGCACACGGACGTGATTGAGATGAACGGGGTGAGCCGGGGATGGGAATGATCAGTGGCGTGGGGAATCTTTACCTGCCTCACCCCCCAACCAGATCAAAGTGGAATTTTCCATGAAATTCACCAGCCGAGATATGAGCCTGAAGAGGACCCCGTCCAAAAAGCAGACCGGCGTCTTCGGTGTGAAGATCAGCGTGGTGACGAAGTAGGTGCTGCCTCGGGTCTCCCAGTCCTGGCTGCCCTCCACCCATCCTCACGCTCCACCCCAGGCGGGAGCGCTCCAAGGTGCCCTACATCGTCCGGCAGTGTGTGGAGGAGGTGGAGAAGAGGGGTATCGAGGAGGTTGGCATCTACAGGATATCGGGCGTGGCCACGGACATCCAGGCGCTCAAGGCCGTCTTCGATGCCAGTGAGTCTGGGAGGCCCAGCCGGGGCAGGTGTAAGGCTGCCTGACCTCGGCCCCACCCCTGCAGATAACAAGGACATCCTGCTGATGCTGAGTGACATGGACATCAACGCCATCGCCGGGACGCTCAAGCTGTACTTCCGGGAACTGCCCGAGCCGCTCCTCACGGACCGACTCTACCCAGCCTTCATGGAGGGCATCGGTGAGGCCCTGAGGGCTCCTAGGACTGGGCTGCCAAACGCCACACTGGCCCTTCTCTCCCACAGCCCTGTCAGACCCTGCTGCCAAGGAAAACTGCATGATGCACCTGCTCCGCTCCCTGCCCGACCCCAACCTCATCACCTTCCTCTTCCTGCTGGAACACTTGAAAAGGTAACGGGGAGCGGCCCCAACCCCACCTCCTCGGCTTCTTTCCTCCCCATCTTCTCCTTCTTAGGGTTGCCGAGAAGGAGCCCATCAACAAAATGTCACTTCACAACCTGGCTACCGTGTTTGGACCCACGTTACTGAGACCCTCAGAAGTGGAGAGCAAAGCACACCTCACCTCGGCTGCGGACATCTGGTCCCATGACGTCATGGCGCAGGTACCCTGGCACCGCCCGGGCCCGTGGCTGGCAGCCCAGCCTCCGCCTTCCTGTCTCCCCACAGGTCCAGGTCCTCCTCTACTACCTGCAGCACCCCCCCATTTCCTTCGCAGAACTCAAGCGGAACACACTGTACTTCTCCACCGACGTGTAGCCCGAGGCAGGGTGGCTGCGGGCGGGTGGTGGAACCAGCCCCTCCAGCCTGGGGTCCAACTCAGACTTGAAAGACTGCAATAGAAAACTCCCAAACCCAGCACTCCAGACTCGAGGGAAGCCAGCTTCCAAGAACTGGAATGCGTACGTCTTTTGTGCCACCTTGTACAAAGCCGGCTGCCCAGCCCCAGCCTCACCACCGCATCCCACCTCCTGCCCTCCATACCTCTAGTTGTGTCTGATGCTCCGTGCTGTTCGGGAATTGTTTTATGTACACTTGTCAGGCAGAAAAGGTAGTGACCGGCCCGGCGTGGGCACACAGACAGCCCGCTTTGTTCTTTCATTTCCTCCAGCACTTTCTTTCCGCCTGAGTCCAGCCCAAGGCCTTTTATTTTGCGCTGTGTAACTGCTGCCAGCTTCTCTCTTGGCCCTGCTCCCAGATGGCGGTCTCCTGGCAGCCTCCCCTCAGTCTTCCTCCACCCGCTCTTCCTTCCCAGCCTGCCTGCATGCATGTGCACCCTTGGTCTTCGCTCCATCGCCTTGAAAGCTCTGAAGAGGCCCTGGGTTGCCGCGGCAGCAGTGGTCTGTTTGATGCTGCCGTTTGCCGCTGCCGGCCCCTCCTCAGACTCCGCCTTTGGGAGCACACCTGCTTTGCCTTGCTGCCTGTGCAAATGTTGGACAAGCAGACACACTCACACTCGTCCCCAGCTTAGCACAGAGCTGGAGCGCCCATTTCTGGAATTTTCCGTTTGGGAATCTCCACTTCTGGGGTTTACCTGTTCGGCCTCCTGTCTATCAGTGAGGCATCTCTGACTGTTTCTTCTACTGCTTTTCAGTTCCCTTCCCTGCTGTTCTATTTCCTTTGAGTGTAAAGACTCACAGGTGACCTGCTATCGAGATAGCCAGAGGGTCAGGAGAGAATGGGGGAGGAGGCGGTCAGGCTGCTGAGGAAACACCACAGGCTGAACGGGGGAGGAATGCACATGCCACGCTGGGTGTCCCGGGTCGCGGGGAGGCAGCTCAGCTCTTAGGAGCAAGTTGTGGGGGCTTTTCAAGAGGGGCCAGGCTTCCTGGAGGGTGACTGATGTGGCCGAAGCAGGTGTCCAGGCAGGTAGGCTGCAGCCAGGAGCTCCCTGGCACCGCAGGACCTCGTGGTACTCTTGCCTTAGATTTTACACACACTCCACAGCCAAGCACTGCCACGGTCCTCCAGGACCTGGGAAGCAAAGGCACAGGCCCACGGTGGCCAGCCATTGTGGTGCCGCCCCAGCTTCTGGATACAGCCTTTTGGGTAAACACTGGGAACTCCAGAAGTTGTGGGGAGAGTGGGGAATCAGACAGCCGCCTCTAGGGGCTGGGTTCTGCTGGGGCCTCCTTGTTGGTGCTGTAGGCACCCGCCAGGGAGCAGGGACCCGACTTGCAGACGCATTGCCCGGTACTAGGAAGGAGTGAGGTGTGTTCCCACCGTACACTTCCCACACGAGCTGCGGCTGCCAGCCTCGGGCCATCAGCCTAGGAGAGCAGATGCAGCTCCAGGGGCTCGACTTATAGCCAGTTACAGCTCCCCGGCTCTTCTGTGTGGCAGAGCGTCGTTTCCGGGCCCTCAGGGCTGGGGAGCTCAGTTCCCATTGCTTGTGCTCAGGGCTGAGTCTTAAAGAAGGGTTTGCCGGCCCTAACGCTGCAGCGCGTGCGCGGTGAGAGGCCCTTTTTGAGCCTGTTTACTCCTGTGGCCTTGGGCAGAACAGTAAATACTCTGTGCACGGAGGAAAGACATGCCCAAGAGGAAGGAAGTACTGACCATCGGCTGCCTGTGAGCAGCTTAGCAAGGAGCCCTTGCTCCCTGGGAAAGGCGGTGAACTTGAGTCTAAAGATGCAGTGCCTGGCCCTTCCTAAGGTCCCTGCCTGGCATCCGAGTGTCGGTGTGTGGCACAGAAGGCTCCTGCTTGCTTCCAAAGTGATGGACAGGAAGGGGCAGAGTGAGTCACGGCCCAGACTGGGCACCTTCGCGTCTCAGCCTCAGGGAGCCCCACAGCCCCAAGCTCGCTGAGGCAACGTGAGAACAGGCTATGGGAAGGCTGCAAAGGCTGAGAAATGCAAAGGCTCATATTTATAAATCCCACCCCCAGAGTGGGGAGGGTCAGGTGCCAGACCTGGACTAAACTGCACCAAGGAAACACCCAGCAGGGTCTCCTGTGAGCCGGGGACCATGCAGCCCGAAACCTCCAGTCACTGCGCCCGGCAGGAGTCAGGAGCCAGGGACTGTGCAGCCTGGAACCTCCAGTCACTGTGCCCAGCAGGGTGGGCTGTGCCCAGCAGGAGTCAGGCTAAGAAACGCCAGGTCTGCCTGTTCTTGCTGGGCAATGGCTGATGGCTGCCAGTTTCTGCTGATACACAGGTAGGATGGGACCCTTCATGAATATCTGACTTTAATAAGTTGGTAAGGATATATTTTTTTGTCTATGTTCTGTTTCAACTTATGTAGATTATTATAAATTGATGTAAACCACGTGAGAGGAAAATGTTAATAAAAAATGCAAAGCCCCATCATTTGCACAAAACTCAGCCCTGTGGTGTGGATGTTTGTGTTCGCGGTG